AACATTTACATCTTCATTCCCAGCAAAAATTGAGTTCAATGTTCAGTCTCCAGGAAAGTTAATAGAATTCAAAGTGCAGTGATACATTTTTCAGGTCCTTCTAAAGGTTTGGTCTTGTGTGAGTGTAACTGCAAAAAGCACTTCAACCTCTCTGGAATAGGGGTGACCGAGTGACAGGAAGGGAATGATACACACCCATTTTAAGCAGCTTCTTTTCAGATGTGATTTGCGTGATCAACACTAAGCAAAAACGCCCTTCGTCCCAGACGAGTTGCCAGAGGGGATCTGTGTTACTCCACGGCAAGCCCGCACTTTGAGGACGTAGATCTTCAACCAAGAGGCTGTACAATTCAAAAGTGTTCCGTCGAAAGATGGTTTTGAATGAGACGCCCCAAAGGACAATTCAAAAAATCTCAATCGTGCGGGGAAGTAGATAAATACAAGCAGAGGCTAAAAACTGTCAAAAGGTTAAGCAGTAATTGGGGAGTCAAGCAGAAGCTCCCAGATATTATTTTATTAAGATAAAATTCTTTCTATTTTATTTATGCCGAGGTGGAGAGAATTTTTCGTTCCTTTGGTAAAACATAACAGGGGTCGCAGATTTTTTTTCTGTCTTTCCAATTTTAAGTTCGCAAAGATTAAAAAGTGAGCTTGAAACGGAGATTCGAGTGTTTAATATCCTGCAGTACTTAACTGCTTCAAAGTAGATTTGACACACAGAATGGAAGCAGCAGAATGCCTAAGCATTCAGATTTTTTTTTTTTTTAACGTTTTGCCTGGTGGGTCCCATAGGGGTGCTTTCATTTTAGAGCTCAGTCCTGAGCCTCAGCTGCGGGATGCCTGCGGTCCTCTCTCTCCAACTGCCTCATTCCTCCTGCAGCTTTTCTCAGTTTGGGAGATTTGGAGGGAGCTTTCTCTTCCTTCAGACTCCCCAAGCCTCCCACTCACGGGGTGGTGACCTGAAGAGCGTTCCTACGCTTCGCACTTCCTTTTCATCAAAGGGGAGGCAACTCCCCAGCAGCGGGCTTCACACCTTTCCCGCCCTTAAGTATGTGTACGTTGGGTGCAGAACCGTTTGGTTTTCCCGAGGGGTAGGCAGAATTTCCAACCCCACGAGCTGCTCCCTCTTTCCGCAAACCTCCTAACCCCGGGGTTTTTCCATAAATGTGTTTACTTCGTCCACGCCAGCCTGCGAAGTTCCAAAATGGAGTCTGGGCCACGCCGGCGTTCTGGGCACGACTACGGTCTCTTGAAAAGGTAGGGAAGAGTCGGCGAGCTCCAGCTTTGGGGGATGCCGCGTGGCCCGGCCGCGCCTAGGCCGCCTGCTGGCCCTGCCGCCTCGATGGGCAGGTGCGCGCCGAACGCGGGGAGCGGCCCGGAGGCTGAGCGCAGCGCAGCACCGTCCGCGGGCCCTCCTGGGCCACCTCTGCGCCCACTGGGGGCTGACCCTTGTGTTTCTCCAGGCTCAGACCCAGCCAGCCCCTCGTCCCGGCCGGCGTCTAGGGCGCAGGCATTGCGGGGCCCACCCAAGAGCAGGTCACCCGCCAGGCTCGCCGCCCGCCCCCAGCAGCCCTCGGCGCAGAAAGGCCACGCGGCCCACGGGCGAGTTGTGGGTTTCGGGTGTGCGGAGAGGGAAGTCCCGGAGTCTGCAGTGGCCCGGCTGTGCCCCCGAGGCTGTCTCCGCGGAGCCGTTCCATTCCTGCCGCGGCCCCGGGGACCTGAGCTGCTGGCTGGCTCTGAAATTTCCGCTGACCCGGTCATCTGCTGTCCTCGCGGCTCTGGACTTGCGACACCAAGGACGCTCTCAGGGAAATGGCTAACTGACGAGGGGCGCGCGAGCAGCGGCTGCCTGAACCCCAACCGCTGCAAGTTTACGCCCCGGGAGGCCGGGATGAAGGCCAGGGACAGGAAACGCGGAGGAGGAGGTGGAGGAGGAGGGGGCGCGCAGCGCAGGCCCCTGCCCCCCGGCCCACCCAGGAGGCTCTGCCAGCTAAGCAGCGAGCAGGTGTCAGACACAGACTTCCCTGGAGTTGACTCTCAGCCTCTCCCACTCGGACCGCGCGCCTCTCCCACTCGGACTCGGATCCTCGAAACTTTTAATCTTTAAAGAATACAATGTGAAAACCTTATCTTTTTCCAGGGATCCCAGCCACTACCTCCGGGGACTCGCCTCCCTTCTCCTCAGCCTTCCACTGCCTCTGCGGGGCGGGGACCTTTTGCATTTGAACTTCCCGCACTGTTGGCCGTTTTTCGCCAGAGCCTGGAGGAGTAGGGAGCTTGGCTCTGCTCAGGGTGCGTGCACCCTGGCCCTGGAGTAGCAAGGACGCCTGGGGAACCCAGAGGAGGATTGCGTGTACTAGGCCGAGTCGAGGGTGCGGAGACAAGGGCAAAAGGCTAAGAATTTTATCTTTTAAAACAGCGCGTCAGCGCCCGTGCTCTCAGCAGGGCTGAGGTGGGAAAGCGCAGCCGCGGGCTGCAGTCCGCAGCCGGCGGGAAGGGCCGCAGCGCCCCCTGGAGGCACCGGCCGAGCTCTGCGTGGCGCGGGCTGAGGGGGCGGCCACACCGGTGGTGGGCTCCGCTGCGTGAGGGCTTGGCCAACAGCTGCCCCGCCGGCCCAGCGGCTCCCTGTACCTGGGCCCGAGCCCCTTTGCTGCAGAGAAAGAGTCGCGTGTGCGGTAGGGGTCCTGTGGAGAGGGCCTGGGCCTATTCTCAGGGCCAATAAGCTTCTCCACACCCACCGTCGGGTCCTTTGTGGGAGCCCCACATGGTGTCCCCCACCCCAGAGCCTTTTCTCCTGGTGGGTTTCTGAGACGGATTTTTCGGACCCACGACGCCACTCCGGGCTGCCCTGACTTCCCCAGAGGAGGAGAAAGATACCAGTTCTGACCCCAGCGCAGGGAGTTCGCAGGCGGTCGCGTGCGGGGCGGCGCAGATTCCAAGGCCGGGGACCTTGTCCGGGCGGGAGATGCAGAGGGGTTTCCCAGGGGACCGCGTGCAGACAGGCTGCCCCACTCCCACGGATGGCGCGGGGGCCTTCCCGCGTCTGCGGGAGCTGAGGGTCGTTCCTCACTGCAGGAACCCCGCCACCCGGAATCGGGCCGGGCCAGCCAGCCGCAGGCACCCTTCCGGCCACCAGCCTGCGAGGCACTGAGTCACAGGGAAGGGGAGCTCAGTGGGAAGGCCGAGCACGGGGTCTCAGGGCAAGTTGCGTGGCCGTGGCCGTGGTGGTCTAGCCTGGGGACAGAAACCTCCTTGAGCCCAGGTCCAGCCCGGGTTTGGATTTCCCAGCTGAGGCCCTCGGCTGCCGCAGCGGCGGAGCCCAGAGCCGGCGCAAGGCCACCCAGGCCACCGTCAGCCCCTCGCTAGTCGCAAGATGCCTCCGCGACCCTGGAGCGTGAGGATGGTCCCGGGGGAGGAGCGGGCGGAAGGGCGCACCGGCTCCTGCACAAGCTGGATACGGCTCGGGCTCCGCGGTCTCCAGGCCCGCGCCGCACGCCGAGGGGGTAGGAGCGGGCTCCCGGGGCGGCGCGCGGGCACAGAGCGTGCTTTCGCCTTCCGGTGACTCCAGGGAAGGGGATCTCCTGCAGTTTGCCTCGTCGGAGAGAGCCAGGCTAACGCCCATGATCCCGCGTCCAAGGCTGCTTCGAATTCATGGTGCTTTTCGAACCAAGCGCTTCAGTGTCCGTGACAAGGAAGACCAGGTTTACCGATGACATCGCAGTGAAGGACAGGCCCCAGACACATCCGGGGAGAGGGGGGCTCTCCGCACCGGGCCCCTCTGGGAAGGCCCCAACCGCCCAGGGCGGGACTGGCCCGGCTGTCGTGCTCAACGTGGGTAGACGATGGATGACAGAAAAGAACATCCTCGGAAAAGACTAGGGCACGGTCTGCAAACCTATATTTTTATTAGGCTTTCATATTGTGTGTGTTTTTCAACGCACTTGCCAACGCTTAAACTTTGGGAAAATTCAAACGGAAATCTTGATTTCCGATGACCTCCGTTCCTACGCGGCAGTGAGTTGGCTGGAGCTGAGCAGCGCTACCCTCCCGTCTCCAGACTTGTTTTTAAAAGGCCGGCTGAAGATTGCCTTGGACGTTCCATTTCTCACTGCAGATTTCGTTTCCCTGGGACGCTGGGATAGGTCCGAGTTACCCTCTAGAGCAGCGGTTCTTAAAGTGTGGTCCAACAGCATTCGCATCATCTGGAACTTGTTAGAAATGCAAACTCTCTGGCCTCACCTACTAAGTCAGAAACTGGGAGTGGGGCCTGGCAATCTGTGTTTGAGCAAGCCCTCCAGGTGATTCTGATGCATGGTAAAGTTTGAGAACCACTAACCTAGATCAGATTGACATTGGGGTCCATCGCGGGCGGGCGCGATTTATCTTTCCCGCGCGTGCTCTCTCTCCTCCTCCGTCCCTACCTCTTCCTTCTTCCTTCACTCGAGAGAATGCACGCATAAACGCATCTGCTTTAGGCAGCTTATTCATTCATTCACTCGCTCACTTATTTCTCATTCATCAGACTTTCCAAAGGCACCTTCAAGTACTTGGAAACGAGCTTAGGATACCTAGGGGAACAAGGCTGTACCCCTCCCCGCAAGGAGTCGGCATAAGATGGTGGGGAGAGCAATGGAGAAAAAGTGCGGGTGCCTTCTTTCACGGCCAGTTGTTGTTAATTAGTATTATCTAATACTAGATCTGACTGATTTCCGGAAATGTCGCACCTCATTTTACAGTTTCTAACTATTTGTAACACTTGCCTGCCTTCCTTGTCCGTGCCGATGTCATTCTTTTATTTTCATCACATTTTAGGGATTCTGTGTGTCTACTGCACACCTTCCACACACATCTTGACACACATTGCCCACACCTTGCCAACCCTCCCTGCAGTAGGTCAGAGTGCATGACACTGGGGGTGAGGGAGTGTCAAAATCCGAGGGACCACGGGTGGGCCAGGGCTCAGAGTCTCTGTGCCCCTGGATTACCCTGAGGCTGGGCAGGAGGGTCTGAGGACAGCTGGAACTGACTCACATGTTCCCCTCACCCACTTGGTGCACACTGGCTCCCACCCTGCTTCCTGCTGCCTCAATCTGCCTAGCTCTCCACCTTCAAGTGCATCCAGCATTGGCGTCCTGATTTGTCACCTTAAGATGGAATCAAGTCCCTTTGCTTTTCTTGAGGGAGTATAAAATAGTCTCCCTTCTCCCCCAACTAAAAATCTGAATGACACTGGCACTTTCTAGTCTTCTTATGCCAAGTCAACTTCCCTTATGATTGTTCACTTTGCACTTTCTCTCTAGGACCTTCACTTGAACTTCTCTCCTCGGCCAAAGAGCTGCCTCCACTGGACCATTTGCTTCCCTCCAGGATTTTCTAGTTTTGGGCAGTGAACAATAGAAGGCACTTTGCCTCCCCAAAATCCCGTCTAACTGGAAGCCTCTTGTCATCATCTATTTTCAAGTTTTTTTAGTTTTTTTTTTTAAGCTTTAATTTTAGTGAGTCAGTGCAGGGAAGCCACTGAAAACGCATATAAACAAAAATGAATTTTCATACTGACCATAGTCATAAATTGTACAAAAGTATTCATCATCTCCACTTTGACAAAGGGTTGCTATTTTCAAATGACCTTTTCTTATGGGGATTCTCAAAATATAAGATGTTACAGTGGTCAGGAATGTGGTAATCTCTTTACTACCAGTGATTCTATTTCTTAACAGAATTTTGCTTCCCAGTGCAGATGGTTTGATATAGTAACATTCAAAGCAGCCAGCCCTTAGGAAATGCCAAGGCCAATATTTGAATGCAGATACAAGTTTTAACAAAGGAAAATGTAGTATATCCTTGTAGCTGTTTGCCTGTGAATATTCCCCTGGAGGGCTAATACACTATTCTTGAATCTAATCCAAGTCAAGCCAACTCTAAAAATCCTGTGAAGTACCGACTAATAAGGCACATACAATTCCTTTTCAACAGTTTTCTTGAGTGTCTACTATGTACCAGGTAAGAGGCAATTGTGCTATTGTTTGAAACCTAGACAAGGTTCTCCCTGCTATCTAAACTGCAGTGTGAAGAAACAAGAAGGCAGAGGCCTGCCAAGGACGGGGAACAGCCTCCACAAAATTTTCAGGGACAAAAACGGAATCTTTGTCTTCATGCTTCTCTGCTTTCTTCAAATGGACTCTCTGAACCTGCAAACCTCCATGAACTCAAGAAGGCCTGACAACTCTTTCAGGGTACAATGACTGGTTTTAGTGCTATGGTTTTTCTTTTCTTTCCTTTTTAATATCATGAATCTAAACAAATTCCACAGGGGGAAAAAAATAAAAAGAACTGGCTGGCTCAACGTAAAACTATTGATATGGTTCCAAATTCTCTCCCATCATTGTCAACGCGCGCGCGCGCGCGCGCGCGCACACACACACACACACACACACACACGTTTTTGCAAAACTGTAACCTGCATATACACAGAGTTTTATGTTCTGGTTTTTCACTTCACTTTATTCCATATACACATTTCCATGACTTGGAGGGTACCCCAGACTTCAACACTTTTAATAGCTAAAGGGTATTCCATCTTATTTATATCTCTGGTTGAGTGACCATTCACCCTTGTACTGTGGGCTTCTGGGTTGTTCTAGCCTAGGGAGACTCCGTCGTTCTGTGCTTAAGGACATGCCCGTGGGGTTTCTCAGGCCATGTTCACAAGTAGTGCTAGGGTTTAGGTTTGTTTGTTTGTTTTCATGATTTCTTCTGTCACAGTTTTCATTTTATGTTTGCATGAGGTTATTTCTGGATTTGGTTGCTTTAAAAAAATATCATATTCATCTTTGCCAACTATCAATGCATTTGTTCTGAAATGCAATCAAGGCCTACTCTAAAAAGCAAACAATACAAGTGTTGCCACCTGTTGATGGAAATTTTATTACTCTTGTTTCACTGGAGCTCTGATGAAGAACAGCGTGAAAGGAAAAAAGAAACTTTATTATAACTCCCACAAACTCAATCCCCAGACTTATTAACATAATATTTGCATTATTACTGTTCTTTTTTTATTTCATACCTTCTTCTAACATGGGTCATTGACTGTAAGCAAGTATACATTTTGCTTCATTACAATTTGCTTTAGATATATTTAAAACCTTTCCATTTGATCAAGGCTCCACATTTCTTTTTAATTTAAAAGTTTCAAACATCAAACATTTTGAAACCCCATGGATGGTGTATACCCTAGTGCTCTACATGAAATGAGGTCAGCAAACAGCCAGAGTTTGACAATCCTCAGCGGAACCAATTTTAACTAATTTCAAAGAAGAAAAAATAGTTTCCATATTTCATAAAAAGGGTTTGCTAATAAACATAATAGAGGAAATAGAGGAAGTTACTTTTCTTAAAGCTTCAAGAATGAATGAGTATGTGTGCATTAAGAAAATAAGCAAACAGCATGTACTTTGATAAACCATAATTTATATAAATCAAAGGACAAGAGCCAAGAATTACAATAGTTTGTAACCAATGCCTTATAAATACTATAGTTTAAATATGCAAGTAAATAATAAATTCTAAGAACAGCCCTCACTCAGCGATCAGCAGTGCCTTGTATATAATAGAAGAGCAATAAATAAACTTCTGAATCCCTTTTTATTTGTTTCCTGTTTTGTTTGTTCATTCGTT